GCTAATTTTTGTATTTTTAGTAGAGACGGGGTTTCACCATGTTGGCCAGGCTGGTCTCGAACTCCTGACCTCAGGTGCTTCGCCCACATCGGCCTCCCAAAATGCTGGTATTACAGGCGTGAGCTACCGTGCCCAGCCCAATAAACACACTGGTTTTTTTTTTTTGTTTGCTTTGTTTTGAGACAGAGTCTTGCTCTGTCGCCCAGGCTGGAATGCAGTGGCGCTATCTCAGCTTACTGCAACCTCCGCCTCCCGGGTTCAAGCGATTCTCCTGCCTCAGCCTCCCGAGTAGCTGGGATTACAGGCACCCGCCACCACGCCCGGCTAATTTTTGTCTTTTTATTACTGATGGGGTTTCACCCTGTTGTCCAGGCTGGTGGAACTCCTGAGCTTAAGTGATGTGCCTGCCTCAGCCTCCCAAAGTGCTGAGTTTACAGGTATGATCCACTGCGCCTAAACATACTGTTGAGTGTAACCTCAAATAGGTCATTTAACCCTTCAGGGCTTTGTGTATCTGTAAAAGGCAGACAACAGTCCCTAACAGGCTATTGCAGATAATGGGCTTAGCACTATGAAGCAGCTGTTTTATGGGGCTCCAGGTTCACCTTAGGTTTGACAATTGAATTATGAAAGATAAAGGAGAAAGACTTGTCAGCCTCTCCGAGTAGATCCTTTGGCCGAAGGAGTGTCCATGTGGGGTGGTATCTCGGCCTGGTGGAGGGGGATGCGATGGTAGTGAGAATATTAGGGTATTCATATCTTTCCTCCCGAGTCAAACGTTGCCAGGCACGTTCCTTTCGCCCCTCCCACCCTCCATTCTGCATTAATTCCAAGTTTAATTCCAAATATTAGAGTGTGGTAGAAAAGGTCAAATAGAGCAGCCACGGATTAAGCAAACGCCCCTCCGCGTATGGTGGGGGCTGCAGCGCCCGTAGCTCCACGCTCCGCCCCGCCGCCGCTGATTGTCCCGCGCCTTGTGACGTCACACGCGGGTTTTTAAGGCCGAACCCTAGGCAGGCTCTGCAGAGGCAGCGGTTGGAGGCGCGGTGGGTGTCTGCGGGGGTCTCGCGGGGCGGCTGCGGTGTTTCACCGGGAAAGGCTCGAGGAGAGCGCGGCTCACGAGAGGTAAACGGACCCTGCAGACCGTGCTGAGGCGGCCTTTTTCTCCCATGACCTTTTCTTGGTTCAGATAACCCAGCTGTGCTCCCTGGAACCTTCAATTTCAAGGCCTCCCTGCCTCTACTAGGCGCCTTAGCTCACTATGGGGAACCACTTGACTGAGATGGCGCCCACTGCCTCCTCCTTCTTGCCCCACTTCCAAGCCCTGCATGTCGTGGTCATTGGGCTGGACTCTGCTGGAAAGACCTCCCTCCTTTACCGCCTCAAGTTCAAGGAGTTTGTCCAGAGTGTCCCCACCAAAGGCTTCAACACCGAGAAGATCCGGGTGCCCCTCGGGGGATCGCGTGGCATCACCTTCCAAGTGTGGGACGTCGGGGGGCAGGAGAAGCTGCGACCACTGTGGCGCTCTTATACCCGCCGGACAGACGGTCTAGTGTTTGTGGTGGACGCTGCGGAGGCTGAGCGGCTGGAGGAAGCCAAGGTGGAGTTGCACCGAATCAGCCGGGCCTCGGACAACCAGGGCGTGCCAGTGCTGGTGCTGGCCAACAAGCAGGACCAGCCCGGGGCACTGAGCGCTGCTGAGGTGGAGAAGAGGCTGGCAGTCCGAGAGCTAGCAGCCGCCACTCTCACTCATGTGCAAGGCTGCAGCGCTGTGGACGGTCTGGGCCTGCAGCAGGGCCTTGAGCGCCTCTATGAGATGATCCTCAAGAGGAAGAAGGCAGCTCGGGGTGGCAAGAAGAGACGGTGACCCAAGCCCCCCCTCCCTTTCCTCCCACCTAGTAGGGGTCTGCACACTTGGACAGCAGGGTGGGACCAGCCTGTGACCTCTCAGTCAGACTGGGGTGCAGGACCTGTCCACCTCAATGAAGGAGAGAGGAGCATGGGGTGTCCCGTTTTGGTGCCACACTGGGGTGGGGATGGGAGATGGGATGTCTTTGCATATCTCTCTCATCCTCTCTGGAGAAGTGGGCGCTGCAGGACTGTGGAGACGTAAATGTAAACTGTGACTCTACCTCGACCCTGTTTCTTATTTTTCTTCTCTGGCTAAAAATTTTTAATTGGATGTGTTTGGGGGCGGGGGGATGGAAGTGACTTGGAGAATGTGTTTGGGATGAAATAACTATCTCCCCTTCCTCTGTCCCCCAACTGGGGAGTCTCCCCAGGCTGCTTTTCTAGGAATACCAGTCACATAGTTTTTATTTTTGTGTCTGTGAAAGTGCCAAGAACCCCTCCCCACATTTGTAGATCCATGACCCTTTTTATAAGCTGTGTGTGTCCTCTGTATTATTGTTATTAACTATTTTTTAGCATTTGCCTGTAAGTTATTAAAGACTGATAACTGTAGCTCTTACCTTGGTCTGGGGCATTTTCCTCTCCTTATCTTGCCCCAGAGACAATTCAAGATTTCTATATGGGGTTGTGGCGCAGGGGGAGGGAGATTTATCTTGAAGCTGAATTTGCAAAGCAAGCACTTATAAAAATTAGATTGTGTGTTACGGGATGGCTTGTGAAAATTATAGGGGGGAGTGGAAAACCCCTCAAGCTATTGCCTGATCTCTGTAGTTTTTTGGGTGGGGTC